ACGTGTGTGAGAGAGAAACCATGTGTGATCATGTGCAATAGCATGTGTGTGTGAGAGAAGCCATGTGTGATCATGTGCAATAGTGTGTGAGAGAGAAGCTGTCATGTGTAATAATGTGTGAGAGAAGCCATGTATGATCATGTGTAATAACGTGAGAGAAGCCATGTGTGACCATGTGTAATAACGTGTGTGAGAGAAGCCATGTGTGTGGTCATGTGTAATAAAATGCATGAGAAGCCATGTGTGATCATGTGTAATAGCATGTGAGAGAGAAGCCATGTATGATCATGTGTAATAACGCATGTGAGAGAAGCCATGTGTGACCATGTGTAATGTGTGTGAGAGAAGCCATGTGTGATCATGTGTAATAGCATGTGTGTGAGAAGCCATGTGTATGATCATGTGTAATAACATGCATGAGAGAAGCCGTGTGTGATCATGTGTAATAGCATGTATGTGAGAAACCATGTGTGATCATGTGTAATGTGTGTGAGAGAAGCCATGTGTGTGATCATGTGTAATAGCATGTGTGTGAGAAGCCGTGTGTGATCATGTGTAATAGCATGTGTGTGTGAGAAGCCAGGTGTGATCACGTTTAATAGCGTGTGTGTGAGAGAAGCCATGTGTGTGATCATGTGTAATAATGTGTGTGTGAGAGAAGCCACGTGTGTGATCATGTGTAATAGCATGTGTGTGTGAGAGAGAAACCATGTGTGTGATCATGTGTAATACTGTCTGAGAGAGCCCATGTGTGTGATCACGTGTAATAACGTGTGTGTGAGAGGGAGAGAAGCCATGTGTGTGATCACGTGTAATTGTGTGTGTGTGTGAGAGAGAGAGAAAGAGAGAGGGAACAGTACAAAGGAGGATCCCTTTAGAAAAGTATTCCAACGTCTTATGGAGCCAGAGGGCTGATTCACAGCTGCTAATCTCTGTCATGCTTTCCAGCACCACCCCCTCCCTCTCATCATAACTTGTGATCTTAGAGGCAGGAAAGAATTTGAGCCCCTCCCCCAGCCTGACCATCTCTGTTGGTTGCTCGGCCAGGCTCCACGTCAAATCCAGTTTGAAACACAGACCCTAGGACCACGCAGGAGGTGGTGGGCTCGCAGGAAGGTTCCTCTCCCAGTGGCCATGGGTAGCAACAGTGGGCAGGCTGGCCGCCACATCTATAAATCCCTAGCTGATGATGGCCCCTTTGACTCTGTGGAGCCGCCTAAAAGACCCACCAGCAGACTCATCATGCACAGCATGGCCATGTTCGGAAGAGAGTTCTGCTACGCGGTGGAGGCAGCGTATGTGACCCCAGTCCTGCTCAGCGTAGGTCTGCCCAGCAGCCTGTACAGCATTGTGTGGTTCCTCAGCCCCATCCTGGGATTCCTGCTGCAGCCCGTGGTCGGATCGGCCAGCGACCACTGCCGGTCCAGGTGGGGCCGCCGGAGACCCTACATCCTCACCCTGGGAGTCATGATGCTCGTGGGCATGGCTCTGTACCTCAATGGGGCTACTGTTGTAGCAGGTAAGTGGGCTGCACAAGGTGGGCAGACAGGGATTTAGGAGACCAATGTTTATTTTTCTTTTAGCTTTGATTGCTAACCCAAGGAGGAAGCTGGTTTGGGCCATAAGTGTCACCATGATAGGTGTCGTTCTCTTTGATTTTGCTGCCGACTTCATTGATGGGCCCATCAAAGCCTACTTATTTGATGTCTGCTCCCATCAGGACAAGGAGAAGGGCCTCCACTACCATGCCCTCTTCACAGGTAGGGAATATTCCAGAAAGTCTCTCCTTCAGAATATGCTAACATAGCTTTTCTTGCTTTCCAGGTTTTGGAGGTGCCCTGGGTTACCTTTTGGGTGCTATAGACTGGGCCCATCTGGAGCTGGGAAGACTGTTGGGTACAGAATTCCAGGTCATGTTCTTCTTCTCTGCATTGGTGCTCACTTTGTGTTTTACTGTTCATCTGTGCAGTATCTCTGAAGCCCCACTTACAGAGGTTGCAAAGGGCATTCCCCCACAGCAAACCCCTCAGGACCCTCCATTGTCATCAGATGGAATGTACGAGTATGGTTCTATCGAGAAAGTTAAAAATGGTTACGTAAATCCAGAGCTGGCAATGCAGGGAGCAAAAAACAAAAATCATGCTGAACAGGTAAAGATGCAACATTTTTTCTTTACAAGGGAAGATCACACCTCTGTTTCATGTTTTATTTCAGACTCGCAGGGCAATGACATTAAAGTCACTGCTGAGAGCACTGGTGAACATGCCTCCTCACTACCGCTACCTTTGCATCAGCCACCTCATTGGATGGACAGCCTTCCTGTCCAACATGCTGTTCTTCACAGATTTCATGGGCCAGGTAATGAACGTGTCTGTGCACACAATCACTGTTGTACCTCAACAGCCTCCAATCTCTCTTTCAGATTGTGTACCGCGGGGATCCCTATAGTGCACACAACTCCACAGAGTTTCTCATCTACGAAAGAGGAGTCGAGGTTGGATGTTGGGGCTTGTGCATCAACTCCGTGTTTTCCTCACTTTATTCTTGTAAGTCTTTCTCTCTCCTAAGGATGTCTTCTAGCTGTAATTTCTCCCTCTCTTCTTCCCACAGACTTTCAGAAAGTTTTGGTATCCTACATTGGATTAAAGGGTCTTTACTTCACGGGATATTTGCTGTTTGGCCTGGGGACGGGATTTATTGGGCTCTTCCCGAATGTCTACTCCACCCTGGTCCTGTGCAGCCTGTTTGGTGTAATGTCCAGCACCCTGTACACTGTGCCCTTTAACCTCATTACTGAGTACCACCGCGAGGAAGAAAAGGAGGTGTGCTGTCATTGAACCTCTGCCTTGGGTAACATCCAGACTCATCTGAAGGCTGGGGAGGATTTGGTAGCAATGTGTAGAGCAGAGCTGGAAAATAAGGGTTCTTGAAACAGCAACAGTCAAATGCCCAACCAACTGCAACCATGATCTGGTACAGGCATGCTCACCAGCCCAGCCCAGCCCAGCTGTCCTGTCCTCCTTATTCTCAACTCCTGCTCACTTAGGGAGCTGTAGGGCAAGAAGTGTTACTCCCATTTTTCTAATTAGAAAAAGGCTTGGTGAGGCTGAGAAACCAGCCCACAATTACACAAAGACAAAAAAAGGGGGACCCAGGTCTTCTGTAACCACCTCATAGGTCTCCCTGGTGCCACCTGCAGCATTTCTAGATACCGACAATAAGGGTCTCCCTATCCCCAACTTTCAGAGGTACATAGTGGAATTTCTTGGCATTATTTGCTGAGGGTAGGAAAGTCCTAGGCAATGGAGTCCAGATTTTAGTAAGTCAGACCCCATGTGTGAGAAGGAAAGCTGGAATCATGGGTGGTAATCCCCACTTTGCTGCCCTGAGCGGGACCTGTGCCATTTAAACCTTGGAACGCAACTAGTGAACAAGCGCCTATGCAGTGCTTATAACAGAGTTGGTGTTTCCACTCTAAAATTACCACCTCTTCTTATCAAAATTTGCAACTTTCTTCCTGTGAAAATAGGCTTATAGTTCCTTAACTGGAGCAATGATATAAAAGCTACAGAGATAACTCCAAGTTTAATCCAGCTCAGCATGAAACTGCAAAAACACTGAACATATAACCATCAGACTATAATTCTGGCCATGTTTTTCATCATTTGATCTGGCAGCAGGGCAGAGGTGCACCAGGAGTAAAAACCTTTCAAAAAAGAGGTGTGGCTTTCCTCATCCCCTGGCAAACATTGTCACCAAGGTGGGATGTTGCTGCTAATGGGAGAGTCATCATAAAAAACTGTCCCTACAAGGAGAGTGTTACATGGTGTTGGGGGAAGAAAACCTACGCTTCAGGCTCAGAGAAACCTGGATTCAAATCCTGCCTCTCTCACTTGGAAGCTGTGTTACACTGGGGATGTTATTTACTTGTTTATTAGTTAGCACTTAGAATGAGTTCATTTTTAGGTGAGATAATATATTCACAATGATACACAAAAGTGCACACTGTGTGCTCCCTTTACCATTTACTATCTCCCTCCAGCCCCAACGTGTTACCACTCTTACTAGTTTTTTGTTAATCTTTCCGGCATTTTTAAATAAAAACCAAGCAAATGTAAATCTGTTTTCTTATTTTCCTTTCTTATTCAAAG